GTTAAGCCAAGCCACTCCACGCGGCGCAGCCTCGACCCCTCCGGCTCCGCGCAGCCTCTTTCTCAAACCCGGAGAACAAGTCCCACTTTCTTCGAAATGAGAATTCCCCCATTGGCCCGAATGTGTAGTCCATCAAATCAAAGGGGCGGGGAACCTTTGTTCCTATTGGTTCTTCTTTTCCGCAATCCCCGCCTCCTGCTGAGCGAGCTCAGCCTCTCCTTGAGCTCAGAGCGCCTCCCACCCTGCCGGGCGGCCTCTGATTGGTGGAAGTGAGGCAAGGCTGGGCTCCGTCTCTCCCCCCGCCCGCTAGTAGGCTGGAGCCGGGGTCAGCTTTGGCACCTTCCTCCAGTCAGTGGCCAACTCCTGGCTCAGTGGGGATTGTGCTCGTCCCCTCCGTTCCCCTCCAGTCTTCCTCCCGCTACCGGAACGAGCCTCGCGCTTGGCAGGCTGAGGAGGAGCAAAGAAAGCAGGATTAAAGAGAAGGAAGACCTGGCTAGGTCTGGGTGGCGTCTGCAGTGCCAGAAAGGGAGGCGGTGGCGGCGGCGGCTGCGACCACGGCCGCGCGGGACGTGAGGCCCGAGAGCAACCGACGGGCAGCGGCGGCCGCTCCAGCGCCCCGCACCGGGGCCGTTAGTCAGCAGAACGCGAGCTCTTGTGGAGGAGCAGGGCCGGCGCGAGGCGAGACTCGGGAGCGTGAGCGGGGCCCCTGGGGCGCCGCCGTCCTTCTTCGCCCCGGCGCCGGGGGCTGTAGCCCTGGTCCCCGCTCCTCTGTCGGGCCAGTCTGCAGGCGGAGAGAGTCGGACGGCGCCCGGAGCGCGGATCTCGCCTTGTGGAGGACAGCGCGTCGGCTGCGGTTCTCTCTCGACCCCTTCTGCCCGGCGCTTCGGCCCGGGCCGCTCAGGTGCAGGTGCGTGCGGCCTCGGGGTTTGGGGACGCCGCAGCCCGGCTCGGGGAGGGGGCGCTAGGCCGGGAGCCGCAGCGCGGGAGGGACGAGCCCGGGCCGGCGGGGGGAGGGGAGCGGGAAGCGTCTTTGTTGTTGGCGACCGGGATCCCTTCTCGGCACAGGGGAAAGGCGGGGAAGCCACTCCTCATCGGGTCTGTGTTTTTGAGAGGATTCTCTGATGGTTGCGTGAAGGGGAGCGGTAGGACAGTCCCTGCGGTCCGTGGAGCGGCCGGAGTCAGGGGGTGGGGGAGGGAGGACCGACCGACACTCTAAGAAGGTCTTTGGTCCTCCTCGGTGAAGAGAAGGGTTCCATTTCATTTCCTTTGCTTTTCTCTCAGTGGATGAAAAGATGGGGTCAGGTTCCCATTCCCCTCACTGGCGCACTGAGAGATTCGCGGGTGCCTAAAAGCTTTCTCCTGAATGTCCTTATATCTCTGTCGGGCGCGATTTTAGATTGAATCTGCACGGGGCTTGGCGATTTGTGTATTCCGGTGGGGCTGTCGTAGGGTTCTTTTTCTTTAGATGGTTGGGCTTTAATCTTATTTGTTTTCGAACTCTAAGGTAGGCTTATCAGGAATCGTTTTTGAATTGGAAAATTTAAAGGTTTTGTTTGGGATTTTTTTTAACCCCGAAACAAAGTTATGTCAAATTAGATTGTACTGTGTGGGGGCTCTCGTGAAGGAAAGAGTGTATTTAACCTGGGGTTTTTGTTTAAAAAAAAAAAAAGTTCAGATCTTTGATCTTTGGTGAGATCTCTGCCAATGCCAGAAGAGAATTTTTTGTAAATGATGCTTTAAGTCAGTGTGAAGTAGATTTGGTAAGCAAAAGGATGAATAACGGAATACAGAGGGTGACCTTTAAATTTCGCTGTTTATGAAATGTGTTCCTGTTTAATACTTTTTGTGATATATGATGCTTGATCTATAGATGATTCATTTGGAATTTTTTTATGCCTCTAATAAATCTTTGGAGATCTTGTGCCAACATATGAAACTATAATACCTAATGAGTCGGAGTAGAAAGCCAGATACATGTTGTAATAACGTTAATCTGTTTAGATTAACAGGGAAATTTACATTAAAATGAACTTTTTTCCGTAAAGAGTTTCTCTACATATGTTTATAGCATGAATTTCAGTTGGGTGACATCTAATGATAGCCAGTATTTTGAAAATTGTCATGATTGCTAGTATTCTAATTTGAGACTGCTCAACTTGTTGGTAAGTTTTTATTTGGAGAATAGGGGTCGTGTTACTTAAGGAACAGCAGAGGTAAAAATCTCTGTTGTGCAGTAATTGTCATATCATTTGAAATCCAGAAGGAAATGAATGGCACCTTCACCTATATTTTGACCTCTCTTTTCTCCTACTCTAGTGTTAATAAGGTTAATTGGCAAGGACAGGATTAGATTTTTAGCAGGCTAGGCAGTTTTAATTTTGTCCCTTAGTGTGCAGTATTCTAGTTGATGAGTAGCTTGTTTCCTTGAGTATCTTTGCCCATTTTGAAATGTTTATGAAATGACTGCTGACAAAGAATTTTCTGTTTCCTGGGACAAACAAAATCACCAAAAAACATCATGAAAAAATAATGTTTTTAGTAGCTTAATGAACACAGAAGAATTAAGCAATTAGTGTCTGTTCCAAGTTTGACACTGAATTGGTCTACAACTCCAGGCACGCTATCCCACATCTGAGTCAGTTTTCTCCATCTGTAATATAGGGCTGATAAAATGTGCCACCTGCTCACTTTATAAAAAGGGGAGTGAGAACCATGTAAGCAACAGTTACTCTGGTTATGTGACATTGATATAAGTTAAATGAGAATACTTTTTAATGCAGTGCTCTTACTTTGTTTTGATATTATGAATTTCAATCATTTGATGAACAGTTAGCATAAAGATAAGGAGAATGACTCTCCCTATGCCATCATTTAAGAATTAAAATTTCTTCCGTATTAAGATTGGTGTTAAGATCTTTAGAAGCAGTGATGACAAGAAAATAGAGTATATTTTATTGGTTGGTTTATTTACTGGTAGATTTTACTTCTGATTTATCCAAAGTTTTGCTCTTAATTCTGAAAATTCCCCCTACCCTTCCTACTCTTTAAAATTTCTCACATACATTGCCCCATTTGCCTGTCGAATCCAGCCTTGTGAGTTGGAGAGAGGGAAGGTGAGTTTGTGGCCTTTTTTTTTTTTTTTTTTTTTGAGACGGAGTTTTGCTCTTGTTGCCCAGGCTGGCGTGCAATGGCGCGATCTCGGCTCACTGCAACCTCTGCTTCCCGGGTTCAAGTGATTCTTCTGCCTCAGCCTCCTGAGTAGCTGGGATTACGGGCACCCGCCACCACTCCCGGCTAATTTTTTGTATTTTTAGTAGAGATGGGGTTTCACCACGTTGGCCATGCTGGTCTTCAACTCCTGACCTCAGGTGATCCACCCGCCTTGGCCTCCCAAAGTGCTAGGATTACAGGTGTGAGCCACTTCACTGTTTGTGGAATTTTTACAGATGAAATAAATAAAGCCCAGATAAGTTAATTATTTCAATTGCCTAAAGCTAAGCAATTAGTAAGAAGTAGAATTGAGGCTTGAACTTGGGTCTTCTCTAGTCCTGAATCCTTTGCTTTGGAGCAGTGTTTTCCAAACACCTGTTCATGCCCAAGAGTTTTGTCCAAGTGAAGTGAGAACTAACATAGCAATATAAATGTTGGTGCCATACAATATAATGAATATCCATGTACCCATCACCCAGTTAAACAAACAAAACTACCAATTAAAACGAAGTGTCCGGCCAGGCTCGGTGGCTCACGCCTGTAATCCCAGCACTTTGGGAGGGAGGCCGAGGCAGGCGGATCACCTGGGGTCGGGAGTTAGAGACCAGCCTGACCAACATGGAGAAACCCCGTCTCTACTAAAAATACAAAATTAGCCGGGTGTGGTGGTGCTTGCCTGTAATCCCAGCCACTCGGGAGGCTGAGGCAGGAGAATCGCTTGAACCCAGGAGGCAGAGGTTGTGGTGAGCCAAGATAGCACCATTGCACTCCAGCGTGGGCAGCAAGAGCAAAACTCTGTCTCAGAAAAACAAAAACAAAAAACGAGGTTTCCTTAGTATGTTAATACCTCTCTTAAATGCTGTTCCCTTTTCCCCCCGATATCTAACCAGTGACCCAAAGTTGACATGCATCCTTCCTATATCCACGTGTTGATACTTAACTACATACCTTTATCCTATGAACATTATATATATATAGTTTTATTTTGATTGTCTTAAGACTATTTAAATACAGATATCTTTATTTAGCTTGCTTTCTTCACACAACTTGGCCAAGATTTATCTATGTTTATTTAGGTAGCTCTAGTTTATTTACTTTTACTGTTAGGTGGTATGTGCTCTGTTATATAACTATGTCAGGTTTCTGTTGATGGTCATTTTTGTTGTTTCCATTTGTTTGCTATTAAACAGTACTATAAGGAATATTCCTGTATATGTTAGGTATCTGTTGTGTAAGACTTCTAGAGCAGTGGTTCTTGACCCTACCTACATCCCATGTTCATAGAAAATATTTTACAGTACTTTAAAGAAAGCATTGGCCTTAATAAAATAAGAAAAAATTGTAATAAAGTAATATGTGTTTCACTTTGTAAATACTCGAGCTCAAGACTACATTCAAGATTAGCCACCAAGTGTAATGGTCGACCAGCAACATCAGAATCCCTTGGGAGCTTGTTGGAAATGCAGAGCATCAGACTTTAACCTACTGATGCAGATGCTGTTTTTTTTTTTGTTTGTTTGTTTGTTTTTTAATAATGTAAAAGACAGGATCTCTGGAGCCATACAACTCACTGTAACCTCAAACTCCTGGGCTCAAGGGATCCTCCCACTTCAGCCTCCTGAGCATCTGGGACTACAGGTATGCACCATCAAGCCTGGCTAATTTTTAGATTTTTTACAGAGACAGGGTCTTGCTATCTTGCCCAGGCTGATCTTGAACTCCTGGCCTCAAGTGATCCTCCCTCCTCAGTATCCCAAAGCACTGGGACATTGGGATTACAGACATGAGCCACTGTGCCCGGCCAGATGCTGTATTTTATCAAGATTCCCAGGTGATGCATATACGCATTGAAATATAAGAAGCACTGCTAAAAGAAATAGTAGTAATTAGACGCTTTGTACCAATGGATGGTGTCTCCATCAATACAACAGCTACAGATTAAAACAGGTATGTTAGCCATTCAATTACCAATGCTGGGCTAAAATATTTGCTATCTCCTTTTCTTTTTCAGAGCATGAATAATCTTTCATTTAGTGAGCTATGTTGCCTCTTCTGCTGTCCACCTTGTCCAGGGAAGATTGCTTCAAAATTAGCGTTTTTGCCACCTGATCCAACTTACACACTGATGTGTGATGAAAGCGGAAGCCGTTGGACTTTACATCTGTCTGAACGAGCAGACTGGCAGTATTCTTCTAGAGAAAAAGATGCTATTGAGTGTTTCATGACTAGAACCAGTAAAGGCAACAGAATTGCTTGTATGTTTGTACGTTGTTCACCCAATGCGAAATACACTTTACTCTTCTCACATGGAAATGCTGTTGATCTTGGTCAAATGAGCAGCTTTTACATAGGACTAGGATCACGGATTAATTGTAATATATTCTCATATGATTATTCTGGATATGGTGCCAGTTCCGGGAAACCCACAGAGAAGAACCTCTATGCAGACATTGAAGCTGCTTGGCTTGCTCTTAGGACAAGGTAAATTGTGGTTGGAATTTATTTTTCATACTTGGTTTTTGTTTTTAACGCCTGAACTTTGTAGATATGGCATTCGCCCTGAAAATGTGATTATATATGGCCAAAGTATAGGGACAGTACCGTCTGTGGATCTTGCTGCTCGATATGAGAGTGCTGCTGTTATTCTTCATTCTCCTCTGACTTCGGGAATGCGAGTTGCCTTTCCTGATACCAAGAAGACCTACTGTTTTGATGCATTCCCAAAGTAAGTAGCAATATTCAAAATAGTTAAATTCCTTGCATTTTTCCCCCTTCCTTTTTCCCTGCAGCATTGACAAAATCTCTAAGATAACCTCTCCAGTATTAATAATTCATGGGACTGAAGATGAAGTCATTGACTTTTCACATGGCCTCGCATTGTTTGAACGTTGCCAAAGACCTGTGGAGCCTCTCTGGGTTGAAGGAGCAGGTCACAATGATGTGGAACTTTATGGACAGTATCTTGAAAGGTTGAAACAGTTTGTGTCACAGGAACTGGTAAATTTGTAAAATATTCTGTAAATTTGCTAAGATGATATAGCCTAATCCCTTTATTTTACAGGTGCAGAAACATAAAGAAGGGAAGTGATTTTCTCAAGGTCTACAGTTTTCAATGACGGTACTATGTATTCCATTATCTTCTCTTTACCAAACTTAACTGGATTAATATACCAATGATCCTTTCAAATTATATGACATAAACTTATTTGCTCTCCAATGTTAGTCACAATTGTATTTTTTTAATGGGTA